GAAAACTATGTATTCACAACACTTCTGACACCAAATTGTGTTTTCCACACCAATTATCCCATTCTCACTAAAACCTTGGTCTCCACAACCCCTTTATTCTCTAAAGACATTCCTAAGTCTTTAGTCAGTAACTTTTCAACCAATTGCCAATCAGAAAATCTTTGAATCTAGCTGTGACCTGGAAGCCACCCCGTCCCCCACCCCTTCCAATTGCCCTGCCTTTCCCGATGGAACCAGTGTATATCTTAACATGCATTTGATTGATGTCCCATGTCTCCCTAAAATGTATAGAACTAAGCTGTACCCTGACCACCTTGGGCACGTGTTCTCAGAATCTCCTGAGGGCTGTCACCCGCCATTGGTCACTCATTTGGCTCAGAATAAATCTCTTCAAATATTTTACAGAGTTTGTCTCTTTTTGTCAAGGAAACACAGATGTATCAAGGGTAGGATGCAAACTTTGTGATTAAAAATATAATGAAATTTCAAGTTGCAGTGAGCAGCTCTGAGGTATGTTCATGAACAGCACACAGATGCAAAACAATAATCTGGAGGGTTAGCAGTCTTCCCGAGTTCAGGAGGTACCTTTTTAAGACCAGTTCCTCCCGCTCCGACACTGCCAAATCAGCGACTCTGGTGCTTGTTCAACTGAAGCAAAGAAGGGCGCAGCTAATCTTGGATCCAGCGTTTCCCTAACAAGGGCTAAGAGTGAAGCCGACTTTGCCGTCCGGGGCAATGTTTAGGAAAGCAACCAAAGCCAGCAGGAGGGAAGAAAAAGGAGAGGGATATTCTTGGCCCCCTGACACTCCGCTGTGTAGCCGGAGCACGTCTAACCCCAGCGTCTTGAGCAAGGAGTGTCCCTGGAGCTGTTATCCAGGGTCGCTCCACCGCACAGAGTAGGCTTCTCCAGTCTCCCCGGCTGCCCTCGCCCCACCCCCTGCCGCCTGCGGGCATCGCTTTATGACGTCACCACGTGCCTCTGCGGGCAGGCGCGGGAGGTGCGACCGGGGGGCGGTTGGGGTTCACCGCCTCGTGCCGTACTGGCTTCTGGGTGGCCCTTAATGTCTTGTGCTCTAAGGTGCTGAGGGGAAAGACGCGGGAGGTCTCTGGCCTGACACTATGAAGGAAGAGAGAAACTACAACTTCGACGGTGTGAGCACCAACCGCCTGAAACAGCAGTTGCTGGAAGAAGTCCGCAAGAAGTGAGTCGGCGGGCGGCGCGGTGTGGGGTCCCGATCTTGATTGTTTCTCCCTGTTTTTACTCAGGTAGTGAATGGAAAACCCGTTATGAGACACAACTTGAATTAAATGATGAACTAGAAAAGCAAATTGTTTATCTCAAGGAGAAAGTGGAAAAAATCCATGGAAACTCTTCAGGTACAAAACCAATCATATGTACATTTTATAATTACATATAAAATTTTACTATTTATATTTTTAGGAATCCTTAAACACATTACTTAAACAGCTAGAAGAAGAAAAGAAGACTCTTGAAAGTCAAGTGAAATACTATGCACTTAAACTGGAACAAGAATCAAAGGTTTGTTTTTACTCTATACTTAGCAATTCCTTGTTGGACCCTTTGCTTTTGTATCTTCACACAGGCTTACCAGAAGATCAACAATGAACGCCGTACATACCTAGCTGAAATGTCTCAGGTAACTCTTTTTTATTTCCAAATTCTAAGTGTAGGGGATAAACACTCAAATTTTTGTATTTCAGGGTTCTGGTTTACATCAAGTTTCTAAAAGGCAACAGGTGGATCAACTGCCTAGGATGCAAGAGAATCTAGTGAAAACGTAAGTCTAGCTATATATTTTCTTTCTAATTCTATTCATGTTCTATTCACATCTCTTCAAACAGCCTCCTCTTAAAAGAAGAATTGGACCCTTTAAAGGTCAGCTGCTTGGAGACATTGGGTTTCAGTGCTTATGTGACGCCTCTGCTTCCTTCTCTTTCAGGCAAAAATAGACATCTTATTAGTTGGAGATGTCACTGTGGGCTACCTGGCTGATACTGTACAGAAACTATTTGCAAACATAGCAGAAGTCACCATCACCATCAGTGACACGAAGGAGGCAGCAGCGCTTTTGGATGATTGCATATTCAACATGGTTCTCTTGAAGGTGCCTTCTTCACTAAGTGCCGAGGAGCTGGAAGCCATCAAGTTAATTAGGTAAACTTCAAAAGCCTTGATGCTGTATCTTTGCTTCATTTTAACATTTTCTTTCCTCTCTCAGATTTGGCAAAAAGAAAAATACACATTCACTGTTTGTTTTTATAATCCCTGAAAATTTTAAAGGTATGTACCTGCTAAATATAGTATTTGTTTTTATAAGGTCAATATTTAATATAAAGATTCTTAGGTTGTATTTCAGGGCATGGAATGGATATTGCTTTAACTGAACCACTGACAATGGAAAAAATGAGTAATGTGGTAAAATACTGGACAACATGTCCCTCAAACACTGGTGAGTAAAAAATTTCCAAAGGTTTCAAAATTGAAATAAATAGTTCCCCTCTCAAAACTTTCAGTTAAGACTGAAAACGCAACTGGGCCTGAAGAACTTGGATTGCCCCTGCAGAGGTCCTACAGCGAACACCTGGGATATTTTCCTACTGATCTATTTGCCTGGTTAGTTTTTTGTTCTTTTTCATAATAGCAATTAATGTATGGTGTGATTTTCTCTTGTTTCTAGCTCTGAATCTTTAAGGAATGGCAATGGGCTTGAATTAAATGCTTCGTTGTCAGAGTTCGAGAAAAACAAAAAGATCTCTCTTCTTCATTCAAGCAAGGAAAAACTAAGAAGGTGAATTTTAATATAGCACTTTTTAAGCATTATTATTCTTTATGTATTGCAATTCTGTGTCCAGGGAAAGAATCAAATATTGCTGTGAGCAGCTGCGTACTCTCTTGCCGTATGTAAAAGGGAGAAAGAATGATGCGGCTTCAGTTCTTGAGGCAACAGTTGATTATGTGAAATATATCCGGGAGAAAATCTCTCCAGCCGTTATGGCCCAGGTATTTGACTCCCAAAGCTTTGAATTTTATCCTATCTACCTAAATATATTTCTGTGTTTTTTAGATTACAGAAGCACTTCAGAGCAACATGAGGTTTTGTAAGAAACAACAAACACCCATTGAGCTGTCTCTCCCAGGCACTGTCATGGCACAGCGGTATGATAAGGGCTTTTGCGAATCTGAAGTCTAATGTGCAAATAATTTTTTCTGTCCTTTCAAGGGAAAACAGTGTGATGAGCACTTACTCCCCTGAGAGAGGGCTCCAATTCCTGACTAATACGTGCTGGAATGGGTGCTCCACTCCTGATGCAGAGAGCTCCTTGGATGAAGCTGTGAGAGGTGAGCTTCTCCTAGCATCTGTGCCACTTAGACTGACCCATATTTGTTTTCTTTCTCATTAAAGTTCCATCAAGCTCCGCCTCAGAGAATGCTATTGGTGATCCATATAAAACTCACATTTCCAGTGCAGCGCTGTCTCTGAATTCCTTGCATACTGTCAGATATTATTCTAAAGTCACCCCTTCCTACGATGCAACTGCTGTAACAAATCAGAACATTTCAATTCATTTACCTTCAGCCATGCCCCCGGTCTCAAAGCTTCTCCCTCGGCACTGCACTTCTGGGTTGGGCCAGACGTGCACTACACATCCCAACTGTCTGGTAAGTTTCCAGGGGTCCATGGATCAGATTGGAATTAATGTGGGTTTTTCCCCCTTCTTTGCAGCAACAGTTTTGGGCGTATTAAAAGCACATGTTTGAAATTCACACTCTCAACCACCTACTGGGCGCAGTTTGACAATCTAGGAAAAGTGGAACAAAGAATGATTTTGAAAGCTCCACCCAAAGACCTAATATCAAAAGAGTTGGCATGGTTTGGCTTCTGATAAATGCACTCAAAGCTTCTGCAGATAGAAAGACCAGCAGCGAAAAAGCTGGCCACACACTGTCACTCATCTTCATACACACTTGGATCCCCGCCAGCCAGAGAGCTACAAGAACAAATGGCCTCAGTGACCTACACTCTCTTTTCTCAAAAAATATTCCACAATTTATGAAAAAAGCATGCTATAAGGAAGATCCATGTAGACACGATAAAATGATTAGATTGGGAAGGTGTGTTGATACCTTGTGTCACTGAGTACAGATATTACAACTTGATTCTTATTTTTAGTATCCCTGTGAATTACTGTCACTCATTTCTAGGTGGTCTTTTCCTTATTTGACATTTTAGAGAGTTTCCTTCTTCATTCACCATCCAAACTAAGATATGCAGAGAGATGCTGAAAGAGGGGTTTACCTCCTCACTTGACAACTAATGAATAAATTGATGTGTGCTTTTGCATTTCACAATCCCTTGAGTGAAACGATGGCTAATAGGTAAATATTTCTTTCTGGACCTTAAGTTACAGACTAGCAGGTTTTTTGTTTTTCATCTCTTCCTCCCTATGGGTATTAGAAAGGACAGTTGAAAATAAGGGGGAAAAAGGTTTGTTTTATATTTCACTGAATTGTTCTTATATGTAAGTTTTATTATTAAATAAAATACTCAGTTTTCACCCTGAGCATTGTAATCCATTTTTGTTTTGTTTAATAA